CTGACGAAGCAGCTCTCCAGCCTTGCTCTCCACTCGGACAGTCATGCGGGGATTCCATGGCCACCTCAGCGCTTCCGGGAATGGTCATGGAAGCTTCTGGAAGTCAGGAGGCAGCCACTGTGACTTCCCCTTGCCCACGTGGCACGCTTGGAATGTGGTGAGTGCCACTGAGTATGGAGAGAGTCAGGCAAGCTCATCTGTGGGCCCTGTGCCAAGGGCCCCCAGCAGGGGCCTGTCAGGTCGCAGCCCAGAATGCCGGGCCCTGTTCTTACCAGAGAAGAAGGCCATGGTGTGGGCCCAAGGGCCATGACAAACAGAGGGGCCGCAGGGAGCGAGAAGCCCTCCCCCAGTTACAAAACCACGTCCTGGGGGGCCACTTCTGCTTTTGGTTCCTCATTTGACTAAGAAGAGTTTCGTTAGCAGAAAACCTTTTCAAGGCGTCTTTGGAAGTCACATTGGATAACTCCTGATGCCTGCGCCAAGTGGAATCTTCCTTTGGGGCATTTTCTAGAAGGATCCCTCCTTCCTTCTCTGCAAAAGGGAACCGTCCCCCCGAAAGGGCCTGGGCCTTTGGGAAAAGGGGTTTAGAAAGCCAGGCGCGGGGACCCTTCTTTGGGGGCGGTGGCCGCATCCCAGGATCCCTTCCTAGGGGAGGCCTGGGCCCAGATGTGAGGCTGGGGGCCTCTCCCCAGGGCTCAGGGCCCCAGGAATGCAGGGCCAAGGGGGCCCATGAGCCTGCGGCCCCCCACCCCGAAGCCAGGAACCCCGGCAAATGAGTCCAGCCGGACAGTCCCGCGCTCAGGGCGGCGGCCGGCGGCGGGGTCAGGCTGGGGTCTGCCCGGCGACCTCGCGCCTGGCCCGCGAGTTCAGGTGCCCCGGAGCCAGGGAGGGAGCGGGGCGCGGAGCCGGGCGGGGAGGGCAGGGGTCACCGGGCGGGGCAGGAGCAGCGATGGGACAGCCCCGCCCCGGGGGAGTGTCCCGGCCTGGCCGCCGCAGCCTTAAGGGCCGGGCGGGGCAGGGGCCCAAAGTGCGGGGTCGGCCGGGTGCTGGGCCGAGGCCGAGGCCGGGGCGGGATCCAGAGCGGGAGCCGGCGCGGGATCTGGGACTCGGAGCGGGATCCGGAGCGGGACCCAGGAGCCGGCGCGGGGCCATGGCGAGGCGCGGGCCAGGGTGGCGGCCGCTTCTGCTGCTCGTGCTGCTGGCGGGCGCGGCGCAGGGCGGCCTCTACTTCCGCCGGGGACAGACCTGCTACCGGCCTCTGCGGGGGGACGGGCTGGCTCCGCTGGGGCGCAGGTGGGCACCGGCGGGGAGGCAGCCCTGGGGGGCACCGATCTGGGTGGGGATGATCTCTTCTCAGCACATACCCCCGGCCTCATGAGTACCTGTCCCCAGCGGATCTGCCCAAGAGCTGGGACTGGCGCAATGTGGATGGTGTCAACTATGCCAGCATCACCCGGAACCAGCACATCCCCCAATACTGCGGCTCCTGCTGGGCCCACGCCAGCACCAGCGCTATGGCGGGTGAGTGGCCGCCCTTTGACTGTGGGCCAGGAGAGTGCTGACTGGCAGGTGCTGACTGTTGCAGATCGGATCAACATCAAGAGGAAGGGAGCGTGGCCCTCCACCCTCCTGTCCGTGCAGAACGTCATCGACTGCGGTAACGCTGGCTCCTGTGAAGGGGGTAATGACCTGTCCGTGTGGGACTACGCCCACCAGCACGGCATCCCTGACGAGACCTGCAACAACTACCAGGCCAAGGACCAGGGTAGGCTGCTGCCCGTGCCCCCACTCCACCCTGCCTCATGCTGACTTTTCTTGCTCTCCCCCAGAGTGTGACAAGTTTAACCAATGTGGGACATGCAATGAATTCAAAGAGTGCCACGCCATCCGGAACTACACCCTCTGGAGGGTGGGAGACTACGGCTCCCTCTCTGGGAGGGAGAAGATGATGGCAGAAATCTATGCAAATGGTCCCATCAGGTGAGGAGAGGTCCCGCGGGCAAAGAGAGGTTAAAGTGGTAATTCTTTAACTGCTTGCTCTCAGCTGTGGAATAATGGCAACAGAAAGACTGGCTAACTACACCGGAGGCATCTATGCCGAATACCAGGACACCACATATATAAACCATGTCGTTTCTGTGGCTGGGTGGGGCATCAGTGATGGGACTGAGTACTGGATTGTCCGGAATTCATGGGGTGAACCATGGGTAAGATGTTTTCATTTTCTTAAGGTCATTCCGATGGGCTGACGCGCGATCCCACTTCTCACAGGGCGAGAGAGGCTGGCTGAGGATCGTGACCAGCACCTATAAGGATGGGAAGGGCGCCAGATACAACCTTGCCATCGAGGAGCACTGTACATTTGGGGACCCCATCGTTTAAGGCCATGTCACTAGAAGCGCAGTTTAAGAAAAGGCATGGTGACCCATGACCAGAGGGGATCCTATGGTTATGTGTGCCAGGCTGGCTGGCAGGAACTGGGGTGGCTATCAATATTGGATGGCGAGGACAGCGTGGCACTGGCTGCGAGTGTTCCTGAGAGTTGAAAGTGGGATGACTTATGACACTTGCACAGCATGGCTCTGCCTCACAATGATGCAGTCAGCCACCTGGTGAAGAAGTGACCTGCGACACAGGAAACGATGGGACCTCAGTCTTCTTCAGCAGAGGACTTGATATTTTGTATTTGGCAACTGTGGGCAATAATATGGCATTTAAGAGGTGAAAGAGTTCAGACTTATCACCATTCTTATGTCACTTTAGAATCAAGGGTGGGGGAGGGAGGGAGGGAGTTGGCAGTTTCAAATCGCCCAAGTGATGAATAAAGTATCTGGCTCTGCACGAGACTGAGGCTGCCCGTGCCTTATTCGCACACAAA